AAAGGTTTTTGACAGAGGGAATCATTTCAAAAGAATGTAGCATACGAGTTGGGGCTCGGATGATTGGTAGGATTTTGATTGTAATAGCAGACATCTCAAGCTAATGATTAAGTGATGTTGAGTGTATGGGGATTGCAACTACACTGCAATTTAGGTACAAAAAGGTAGAATTTTCATTTTGTCTAAACTGATTCGATCATCTTCATGAAATCTCAGTCACTGACAAACGGGAGGGGAAATAATGTGTTTTTATTCTAACCCAGAAACCTGGGTTCATTCAGTATTTTAAGCAGTTCCTTAAAGTTCAAGTTTATTACGTTAAGACCCTCAGTCTCTAAGATTTCCACCTTTCCCCTACATCCTATTTTAGATAGTATCTGGAAATATCAGATATCCCTAGATACCATTACCTGAGGCATTGGGACAAAGGGTCATTTGGTTTGAACAGGTTCTTCTGCCTCCTCTGGTCTCTGAGGTGACATTCCTCATATGTCTAGTTGCTTCTGGTCTTTCACTTGAAGTTGGTAGCTAGAGAAACTCATGGTCTGTGCTTCAGGGCCTTGCGGCCATCTCTGACGGACGGGTCTCAACTCTTTGGTACTTTAGACATCCCTGGTCTAGAAGGTCCACTCCATAGCCTTTGCTAAAGTGTCACCTTGCTCTTTTAACAAAAAACTTCAGGGAAGATTGGATAGCTCTCAACTCAACCACGTTCTGAGTACTGTTGGAGCCAAGAGAACACTTCCGCTTAGCCCTCTGAAGGTTAGGTGAAAATTACTGACAAGAGGCAGATGAAGAGGAGAAAAGGCATACAAATTTATTTGATCATAGCTTTACATGAAATTTGAACACCACATTTCCAACATAAGCCTTCAGAATGAAGACCAAAGACACAGGGAAAATTGACCATTTTAATCCTTAGGTTCAACAAGGTATGAACAGTCATGAAGAAATATGACTGGACAAAAGGGATATGACCTAATACTAATAGATTGAGTAGGGAAACCCAGAAAGGCCTGTCTGTCTAGATTCTTCTTGACCTGTCTGAGCATGCACTTCTTCCTTTTGGCTATGTGGCAGGGCCCTCTCTGGAATGAGGATCTTATGACCTTCAGTTAAACAAGGTAGGTAAGATAATTTCTTTATGGCCAGTTTTTACACAGAAAAGCAGAAGAAAAATTAGAGTAATATTTTCAGATTTTATGGCTGGCTTTGGGGAAAAGGAATTGTGGTTTCTATAACCCACGTTGGGGAACAGGGATTCTAGTTTCTTATAGCTAGCCTCAGGGGAAAATGAGACTGAGAGGCTGAAGGTCAGAAGATGAGAGGAAAAACTTTTACTTCTGAGGTTTTTTTTTTTTTTTTTTTTTTTTTTTTTTTTTTTTTTTGGGGAGGAGGGGAGTATTGTTTTCTGAGTCTCAACAGTACATAGAAACTTACAGCACTCTGGAAAGTCAATGCCTACCCTGTCTCCGCCCTGTTCAAGGTTACTGGAATGTGGTTCCTGCTCAGCCTGATATCTTCCCAGATATCTGAGAATTGGGAAAGTAATTTCTCTGTCCTTGAGTTTTCCCACACCAATCTGGATATTTCTAAAGCCACAACCCCTCACCCTACATCTTCAGGGTGGGAACAGTAAAAATGTTTCTGGTGTCTTTCTTGAGCTCTTCTACCCCTTTCCCGTAATTCTCCAAGCCAAAGAGAATAGGATTTTCTTCTACTTTACCTACTTCATAGCCACCACCTTCCTTATATCAATCTCTGACTAAATCCTTCATACTGGACTAAGATACCTTGTCTTTACTATGGGAGAAACCCTATCATTTGGTCCACCAGGCCTAGCCTTGATATGTTGAACCATAAACAAATTTACATTTTATGTCTTGACAATGCCTCGATTTGAAGCCTAAAAACTCGATTTAAAAAATCCTATATTTAATATCGAAAGTTAAAAAGTAAATATTTCTTTTGTATTTTTTATACAAGAATCCAAATCCTCAGCAGAAAGGTGCCTTGGATTGATTAAGTTGTATACCCAGAAAGTGACATTAATACACTTCTTGAAACATTACCCTTTCCGATTACACAAATATTCTAGCCGACAAATCTGATCATGCTAATTTCCTATTTAAAGCCTTTTTAATAATTTCTCATTCCCTTAAGATAAAATCATTTTGGAGATCTTCCTGACCATCTAACCTAGGTTATAAACCTCGTGCGTGCTTCTACAAGCTCCCATACTTCCTCTTTCTTAACACCCATCCTACTTTTACTTTTTCAATATATATCTTTCTTGATAAATTTGAACTCCAAATTTTCAACACATAGCACAGTGTCCTGGACATAGGTGCTTCATAAATATTTGCATGAGTTTGAATTAAATGCATGTCGTATTTCTTACTTGAAAATCAGTAAATTGTTATTCTAGTTTACACAGTTCCTTTTTTTTGAGATTTATAAATTTGAGACTACTCTAAAAAATGAACCCACTGTTGGGCTTACAATACCAATTTCTAGTTCTACAGAGCCAGGCTTTCGAACACAGAAAATTCACCAGTAAGTACTTTCTTGTCATATCCTTTGACAGGTAATAATTTACCCTCTCCTTGGGGACACCCCTACCTTAAGACAAGAATTCTTTCAAACTTCAAAAACATCCATCTTCATTAATAAGTTCATAATGAAGACTTTTCACTTTAAGATGCCTAATTATCTTTCACAGATATTTATGAAATTTCAATTGTGCCAAGATTTTTCACAGGCTTATTTTACTTTAAGCTGGTCCTTCCATTTATTGAAGCTTCAATTAATTAGACTTCATCATGTTATAGCTAAATGGATGTGACTAGAAAGAGCAGCATACAGACATCTATGTGTAAACTGTTACTTGTTGGTTAACATTTATGTTTGAAATGGAAAATCAATAAAAGGGAACTTATATTAATTTATAAGCACATTAAGAAAAGAGGGGACACTATTTTTGATCCCAAGATAGCAACAAAACTAAAAACTTTTCCAAAGAAGCAAACGGGAACAGAGGTCAATAGGCTGTGACCTCTATTTTATGTTTAAAACGTTTGCACATCCACTAAGTGCACTGCAGAATCTTAAATGCAATTAAAATCAATGGGCATACAAGTTATAGAGTAGCTTGAGGAAGCACAAGTCAATCTTCATTAGCTATTGTAGCAAAGATTCCTTCCAAATCCATGGGAGCAGGTGCTGTTTATACTCCCTTCATTGACGCCCAGAACAATGGCATAGGGTGAGCATTGAATACTTATTTGCTACGCGCATGAATGAATGAAGCTACGCTGCGAAGGCAGACTGCGTGGCTGCTGGTCCCGTGGCTGCTGGCCCCGCAGCATGTCTGCCGCCTTTTCAGCAGGCTTGCTGCATCTCCTCATTCCCTCACCTTTCTGGCAGTAAGGAGTTCCCACGTTTGCCCCGCTTCAGTGTCGTGGACTGGCAAAATGCTGTCTCTAAACCCCTCCACGCCTCAGGTAATCCGCTCATTTCTCACACAGACGCAGCTAAGCTGTTATGCATTTCTTTTTTATTTTTTAGTTGTTTTTGAAGAACTTACATCCAAACAGACAAGAAAAGGATAAAAGCACCATTGGTTCATGGCAAGTTATTACATTTTAAGTGATTAACTGTAAGTGCACTTCATCTCCTGCACTAGTCATGAAATTAACTTCCTGTGCATTGTTTTCTTGCAGGGAACAAATCACAAGACAGTGGCATAGCAGAGATGGAAGAACTTCCTGTACCACATAACATCAAAATAAGCAATATAACGTGTGACTCATTCAAGATTTCATGGGAAATGGATTCAAAATCAAAGGATCGCATTACACACTATTTTATTGACCTCAACAAGAAAGAGAACAAGAACTCCAATAAATTTAAACACAAGGTAAAATCTAACAAATACTCATGCTAATTTGCTTTTCTCTCTCTCTTCCTTCTTTCATTCCTAGGATGTTCCCACAAAATTGGTGGCAAAAGCTGTTCCCTTGCCTATGACTGTCCGTGGACACTGGTTTTTAAGCCCAAGAACTGAATATACAGTAGCAGTGCAGACTGCCTCAAAACAAGTTGATGGTGATTATGTTGTGTCTGAATGGAGTGAAATTATAGAATTCTGCACCGCAGGTAAGAGAACTAGGTACAAATATAGAAAAGCTTTTTAATAACAGACTTTTTGGGTTTTTTCCAGACTATTCAAAAGTTCATCTAACACAATTGTTGGAGAAGGCTGAAGTGATTGCAGGACGCATGCTTAAGTTTTCTGTTTTTTATCGTAATCAGCACAAAGAATATTTTGACTATGTTCGGTAAGATTCAAAAATATATAGTGATTTGTTTTATTAAGCAGTGACCACTTGTTTTCTCTTGCAGAGAACATCATGGGAATGCTATGCAGCCATCTGTCAAGGATAACAGTGGTAGCCATGGCTCTCCTATCAGTGGAAAATTAGAAGGCATCTTCTTCAGCTGCAGCACTGAATTCAATACTGGAAAGCCACCCCAGGATTCACCTTATGGAAGATACAGGTTTGAGATTGCCGCAGAAAAACTTTTTAACCCCAATACTAACTTATACTTTGGGGACTTCTACTGTATGTACACTGCTTATCATTATGTGATTCTTGTTATTGCTCCTGTGGGATCACCAGGAGATGAATTTTGTAAGCAGCGCCTTCCTCAACTAAATTCTAAGGATAATAAATTTTTGACCTGTACAGAAGAAGATGGGGTGCTGGTTTACCACCATGCCCAGGATGTCATTTTAGAAGTCATTTACACTGACCCTGTGGATCTTTCTGTGGGCACCGTGGCAGAAATCACTGGTCATCAGCTCATGAGTTTGTCTACTGCAAATGCAAAGAAAGATCCCAGCTGCAAAACCTGTAATATCAGTGTTGGACGTTAATGCCCACTTTTCTTATTCTTACTCAGCCCCTTTTCCTCCCTTAGGAGCATTGGTCCTCTGTTGTCCATTTTTATCACCAGATGTTTTCCACTGAAGCATGCACATGCCACTGTCACCAAAACAAACAACTACCACTTTCCAAATTTCATTCAGAACCATTTTAGTGTTTTCCTATTCCCTACCCCTCCCACTACTTTCAATGATGAAATACCCTAAGTTAAGTTCTCCTTTTGACACTTTATTGCCTAGATGCTGCAATGTTTTTATGTTTCCTTTATGCCAAACATAACAAAACAGTTATATAGACTGCTTTAGCAAAGTACACAATAATGGCTTATAAATGGTGTTTAAATATGCATTCATTTTAATCTACTGAACAAATATTGGGATAACTCCAAACCGCATGAAAGGGTGTAATTGCAGCATGAGTTAAATCTTGAAGCCTAGAATTGTCAGCACTTCCAACTTCTTGTTTGACAGTGTTATTTATGTTATTTATATTAGCTAACAGGAAACAACTACTGTGTTTCAACATAATAAATATAATAGAAAAATATTTTATTTGTATTGTTGTATAAAATATTTACAATCATATAGAATATATAGAGTTACATTTTAATAGCAACTGTGTACATGTCACGAAACCATTTCCCTTATCAAAGATGTAATTTGTAAACCTCAAATAGTTGTGTATCTGTCCTGTTAGAAGTAGATGACTTCAATTAAACAAATTTATGAAGGACATTATTCTGATTCATAAAAGTTATAAAATATTAGGTAAATACAGAGAAAACAATAAGCCTCTGAAATAAGTCTGTTTCTGAAATAGTCAATAGTCTTCCCATCCAAACTATAAGAGAATGTGAATTTCTTCAACATCATACTTAAACATTACAGAAAATAGAAATACAAACAAGGTTGGTACATGAGAGAAAATGTTGACCTTTTACTTCCTTTTACAAAAATGAAAATAATAAACATGTTTTCGTATAAAATAACACAAAATGATATACACTGAAGTTGATGAAGCAAATAAATATTCTGGCTTCTTTTTCAAGGTATCAGGGCAAACAATTTCCAAACTTTTCATTTTGTACAGAAGGATGAATAACTACAGCTCATGGGAAATGTTTTGACTTTACAAAGTATAGATGTTGGAACATTAAGAAAAATGTATATTCCCAATGAAAAAATAGTTATATCATCTTATAGTAAACCAAAAGATTAGCAATAATACTATGGACACATTAGATTATATACTACAGACACATATCTATCCAAAATACCTATTTTAAATTTTTAATACAATATTTTATTTTAATATAAACATCTGTCAGTTATAGACAAAGATAATAATTCACAAAGTACATGCTATCAGAATGAACTTTGGTAACCAGAAATGTAAAATTTCAAATAACGGATAAAATAATGTGTTATTTTTATAGAGAAAGAAAAAAATAGCAACACAATCTAGTTTATTTTAGGGTACTGAGAGCCTAGCAGACTTAAAGGACAAGGTAGTAAATGTTTTATCACTCAAAAATCCATTAGAAGTTTCAAATAAATTGCTTTCTTGCTAGCTGTATTCCTTCCTACTTGAAAAGCGAATTTCTTTTCCTCCTATGATTGATTTTTTAAAATCATGCTCTTTTCCATACATCAACATAAACAGTCTTTGGATACTAAATAAACTTTCCCTAACAAGTGTCCTAGCTATGTTATTTAGATTTGATAAAATATTAGACATTTTTAAAAATACTTGTATTGACTATGAGTTTTCTGCTTGGCATGGAGGACACTGAATTTTTTCCCAATTATATGGCTACCTGTTGTATTCTTCCCCCCGTTTAAATCCCTTCTCCTTGTATATAATTAAACTTGCTATTCCTTCTTAAAAACAGCTAATACTACCACTAAAGTGCTTCCATTTTCATTGTGTCAAAACTACTTAGCAAGGATGGCAGAGGAAAATAAACTTTACTTTATATCATGGGTGAAAGTGATCATAACATTTCCTGAACCTCAAATAGTTTTGGCCACATCTTGCTTGCTGATGAGGACCTCTAATAGTCTCAGTTTGGCTTTTATGTGCTTATATTCATAATACTCATCTGCCATTGGTATCCTATCTTCCTTTTGTGGACTTCTGCAAAACAAAAATACATTTGTTAGTTCACAATGAATCAAGTCATTATTTAAACATTCTTTTAT